GGGTTTTTAGTGAAAAGTATAGTGTCTGACACCACAAACAAAATACTCAGTAGGTATTTGTTGAATAATGAATGAATTAATTAATTAATACACGAATGGACTTTAAGATATATTAGATTCCTTTTGCAATTGTTTCCCACTCTAGGCTCATATAACAACTGTGGACATACTTTTCATATGGATTTGGTCAGTTCTTCAAAATCTATTTACCAGTTAAAAAAAAGAGATGTTAATATAGACCTAGCAAACATATATATAGAACATTCCCCACAAAACTCGAAGGAAATTAATCCAACATAATCAAATGCTGATTTCCCTAGGGAAGTGTCCTTGTCCTTCTACAGAGAAACAGTCTCCAAACCTACATTGCTAAAATAGCCTATCTTTCAGTATTCAGACCTGACAGTTAAAAGAAATGAAGAAAAGTAGCGGCGCTGGAGGCTGCTTCTATCTCAGTGGCATGTGTAAATGGAAGCAATTTGCAAGAGATTATCTTGGGTCCAAATAGGAATGAAGCCACTATAATCTTGGAGTACTGAAGCTTTCTCATTCCTCTCCCCCTTCCCCTGTTCATCATCCTCGTCAGAGTCAAAACAGGAGCCCCGGTATTTTCCAAAATATTGGAGGTGATTTTCCATTAAATGATGGGACGAGTCATAGCTGGCTGTCTATAAGACCCCCTAACAGGTGCACACGGACATTACCAAGAAGGCTTCCTTGCCACTCACAGCGGACAGCAGAGGCTTTCTCTGCTCGGACCAATAGTTTAGATTTGATCTGTCTTGAGAATGCAACACTCGATCGACTTCCCAGCAGCAGAGCGCAAAGTTGAGGGAGAGAAAAAAGAGCGTGTGTGTGTGTGTGTGTGTCTGTGTGTGTGTCTGTGTGTCTGTGTGTGTGTGTGCGCGCGCGCGCGCGAGTATCTTGATCAGTGGGGTTGGGGCGGGCAGTAAATAAAGGGTGGGGCCAGCGAGGGGAGGAGGAAAGCAAAGATTCAGAGAAGCCGGAACGTGGCTCCGCTCCCAGTTAACCTGCTGGAGCTCATCAGGCTTGCTCAGAGCCCCTGCACCAACTCACCCTGTACCCTCTCTCCTTCTTCGTTAGTCTTCTTTCCCCCTTTTCCCTCCTCTGTCTGTGCCTATCCCCCGACTTTTGCATCTGACCAAAGGACGAATGAGGGAGACGTTCCTGCAGATCGGGGCAGCAACTTTCCTCAGCTGGTCTCTGGGCTCCGGGAGCCAGAGAGCGCTGATCCTCCGCGGTCTGCGGCCCATGGAAGAGGAGGAGGAGGAGCCGTGATGGGCTAGCGACAGCACTGAGGAGCCCCGAGAGAGCTCAGCCTTGCCAGCCAGCTCCGCGGTCCCACGCGGGTTCCCTCGAGCTCGCTCCGTGGGGAGCGCGCAGCGTGCTTGGAACCGGAGCATCCAGAGAGGATGAGGCGGGGACCCGGCCCAAGTTGGGTGCATCTCTCGGGCGTCCGGCAGCGGCTGTATCTCGGCATGAATTAAGAAGCTAGGAAGATGGAGCACGGCACACTCCTCGCCCAGCCCGGGCTCTGGACCAGGGACACCAGCTGGGCACTCCTCTATTTCCTCTGCTATATCCTCCCTCAGACCGCCCCGCAAGTACTCAGGATCGGTGAGTGAGCCCCAGGCTGCCTGCTCGGGAGAACGCTTCTCATGCATCTCTTTTGCTTCTGCAGGAGGGATTTTTGAAACAGTGGAAAATGAGCCTGTTAATGTTGAAGAATTAGCTTTCAAGTTTGCAGTCACCAGCATTAACAGAAACCGAACCCTGATGCCTAACACCACATTAACCTATGACATCCAGAGAATTAACCTTTTTGATAGTTTTGAAGCCTCGCGGAGAGGTAACTATTTTCCCACTTTTAAAAGCTTCTTTCTCCCCATCCTCTCCTTGTCCTTGGGCATCAGCATGTGACCAGCTGGCTCTTGGTGTGGCTGCTCTCTTTGGCCCTTCCCATAGCTCCTCCGTCAGTGCTGTGCAGTCTATTTGCAATGCTCTCGAAGTTCCACACATACAGACCCGCTGGAAACACCCCTCGGTGGACAACAAAGATTTGTTTTACATCAACCTTTACCCAGATTATGCAGCTATCAGCAGGGCGATCCTGGATCTGGTCCTCTATTACAACTGGAAAACAGTGACAGTGGTGTATGAAGACAGCACAGGTATGGGACTCACACAAGACCTCACCCGACCATCTCCATTGCATGATTGCATGTCATTTTCTAGGTCTAATTCGTCTACAAGAGCTCATCAAAGCTCCCTCCAGATATAATATTAAAATCAAAATCCGCCAGCTGCCCTCTGGGAATAAAGATGCCAAGCCTTTACTCAAGGAGATGAAGAAAGGCAAGGAGTTCTATGTGATATTTGATTGTTCACATGAAACAGCCGCTGAAATCCTTAAGCAGGTAAGAGGGCTAGGGAGGAGGTGGAGGTGTGGCCTGATTCTTTCCCCTTATTTCTCTTTTGCAGATTCTGTTCATGGGCATGATGACCGAGTACTATCACTACTTTTTCACAACCCTGGTAAGTGCATCTGGGAGAAATGTATTCCACATTTTCCACTGTTATCCTTTTTGATACTATGCAGGACTTATTTGCTTTGGATCTGGAACTCTATAGGTACAGTGGCGTAAACATGACCGGGTTTCGGCTGCTTAACATTGACAACCCTCACGTGTCATCCATCATTGAGAAGTGGTCCATGGAGAGACTGCAGGCCCCACCCAGGCCCGAGACTGGCCTTTTGGATGGCATGATGACAGTAAGTCATTTTCAAATAAAATCATTTGCAAGATTTAAGATGCGGTGTGTGTTTTCCTCCACAGACTGAAGCGGCTCTGATGTACGATGCTGTGTACATGGTGGCCATTGCCTCGCACCGGGCATCCCAGCTGACCGTCAGCTCCCTGCAGTGCCATAGACATAAGCCATGGCGCCTCGGACCCAGATTTATGAACCTGATCAAAGAGGCAAGTGATGCTCCCTCACAGCCCAGGGGCCCACAATAACAGCCACATTTCTTCTTGTCCACAGGCCCGGTGGGATGGCTTGACTGGGCATATCACCTTTAATAAAACCAATGGCTTGAGGAAGGATTTTGATCTGGACATTATTAGTCTCAAAGAGGAAGGAACTGAAAAGGTAACCTCCTTAACAATAAATAAATAAAATAATTTTTATTTTATTTTTCTCTCTGAAAACCAAGGCTGCTGGCGAAGTGTCTAAACACTTGTATAAAGTGTGGAAGAAGGTTTGTACTCTGACAACAACTGCAGGAAACCTCAGCAGCCTCTGATGTACTGTGTTCTGTGTAGATTGGGATTTGGAATTCCAACAGTGGGCTTAACATGACGGACAGCAACAAAGACAAGTCCAGCAATATCACTGATTCATTGGCCAACAGAACACTCATTGTCACCACCATTCTGGTAAGTTGACTTCATGGAATTGAGGGTGTCTTCAGGGTTTTCATATTTGGTTTGTTTCATTTAGGAAGAACCCTATGTTATGTACAGGAAATCTGATAAGCCTCTATATGGAAATGACAGATTTGAAGGATATTGCCTAGACCTGTTGAAAGAATTGTCAAACATCCTGGGTTTCATTTATGATGTTAAACTAGTTCCCGATGGCAAATATGGGGCCCAGAATGACAAAGGGGAGTGGAACGGGATGGTTAAAGAACTCATAGATCACGTAAGTAACAATATTTCTAACATATCTGAAAACTAAGCTGACAATTTTGGACTTGCTTTTGCAGAGGGCTGACCTGGCAGTGGCTCCTCTTACCATCACCTACGTGCGGGAGAAAGTCATTGACTTCTCCAAACCCTTCATGACCCTAGGCATCAGCATTCTCTACCGGAAGCCCAATGGTACCAATCCAGGCGTTTTCTCCTTCCTCAACCCCCTGTCTCCAGATATTTGGATGTATGTGCTCTTAGCCTGCTTGGGAGTCAGCTGTGTACTCTTTGTGATTGCAAGGTAAGTTTGAGAATCACTGAATTCACAAGAGGTATTTACAGACTGTTTCTGTTAACTACCACAGGTTTACACCCTACGAGTGGTATAACCCCCACCCATGCAACCCTGACTCAGACGTGGTGGAAAACAATTTTACTTTACTAAATAGTTTCTGGTTTGGAGTTGGAGCTCTCATGCAGCAAGGTACACCGGTTGCCTATCTTTGTCACACGCATTTAACACCCTTACTCTGATGATACCATCACAGGATCAGAGCTGATGCCCAAAGCTCTATCGACCAGAATAGTTGGAGGGATATGGTGGTTTTTCACCCTAATCATCATTTCATCCTACACGGCCAATCTGGCTGCCTTCTTGACAGTAGAGAGAATGGAATCCCCCATAGATTCGGCAGATGATCTGGCAAAGCAAACCAAGATAGAATATGGGGCGGTTAGAGATGGATCAACAATGACCTTCTTCAAGGTAAGAAGCTGACAAAGTGTTCTCAGTGATTATCTGCTGGTGAGTGTGTTTTCTTTCCCTCCAGAAATCAAAAATCTCCACCTATGAGAAGATGTGGGCTTTCATGAGCAGCAGGCAGCAGACCGCCCTGGTAAGAAACAGTGATGAGGGGATCCAGAGAGTGCTCACCACAGACTACGCGCTGCTGATGGAGTCCACCAGCATTGAGTATGTGACGCAGAGAAACTGCAACCTCACTCAGATCGGGGGCCTCATTGACTCCAAAGGTTACGGAGTGGGAACACCTATTGGTAAGACGGGTAGACATGAACCAAGACTGAGAGGTGACCAATATCCAGATGGTTTTACTTCCAGGTTCTCCTTACCGGGATAAAATTACTATTGCTATTCTTCAACTCCAAGAAGAAGGGAAGCTGCATATGATGAAAGAGAAGTGGTGGCGTGGGAATGGCTGCCCCGAGGAAGACAACAAAGAAGCCAGTGCCCTGGGAGTGGAAAATATTGGAGGCATCTTCATTGTTCTGGCTGCCGGACTGGTCCTTTCTGTATTTGTAGCTATTGGAGAATTCATATACAAATCACGGAAGAATAATGATATTGAACAGGTGAGTCATCTCTTTCTAGGACTGGTTAGTTTATAGTTTGCATTATCTGTCTTAAGTTTGGGGGTTTTTAAGGATGTTTGCTCTTTTTCAGTCTATTGAATTAGATGCCCAGAAGAGCCATTTTTGAGTTAGAGCAGAGAGCTATTGAATCCCTGCCAGGTGCTGTGGGCACTGCAGGTCCATCATTTATTAACGACAAGGAAGGGGCTTATACACTAAATCCAATTAGCATTATTTGGAAAGACAGTGCAGAAATTCCAAACTCAGTTAATTTTTGAACTGTTGTTTGCTCGTAAGATAGAAACCCTAGATGGAAAAAGGCAAAAATAAATCCAAAATTGGAAAAGATATAAAAAGATATTTAACAGAAATGTTACCAGCCCTTAAGTATAGATTCTGAGCACATGTACTAATGCAAAACAATTTATATAAATATGTAAAAGTCATACTACGAAATTGAACACTTCTATCAAAGTAAGATTTGTAAAAGGATATATCACCTCAAATTTTTTTTTGCCAGGAATGTCATAAACAATACAAAATGAAAATGCAATGTATATGAGACTTTATTTTTCTAAATTGTGTTTGGGATTATAGGACAACTTTAGTAGTTGACCATTTTTGCCTACTACTTTTATTTCTGAAGGAAATCACACCATTTTTGAAGGAAATCAACTTACACTCTTTTGAAAAGGCTGATTGTGATTTAAGATAATTCCTTCATAACCATGCTAGAATAAACAAAATATAAAGTTTATGGTCATCATAGTGAATCAGGCTCTGCTTTGAATTTTTAAATATTGTTAGAATTTTAAGACTATGACTATTAATGACAGAGCCAGTTTAATGCTCTCCTGTCATCTTGAAATTCTAAATAATTTTTGAACAAAGTGTCCCATATTTTCATTTCGCACTGGACCCTGCAAATTATGTGGCTGGTTCTGATTAATAATCTGATAATAGATCCACTTTCTTTAAGTGGAAGCCCTCCTTAAGGGCCCAAAACTGGGGATGATTCATTATAACCTGGTTTCACATGAAAATCTTCCCCAGAATTACAAGGCAACTATGACAACAATGAACACCCCTTTCCAAAGCTCTTGTTATAAGAAGCTGTTTCTTTAATTCAAAGGGAGAATGAACTGATCTGCTTTAACTTTCAATTTGCTCTTGAGGTGTCTTGTTTTATGCAACTAATTTGGAAAATAAAAGCTTGTATATATGATGCTTTAATGTGCTTTTCATAGTTGCCAGCTTCATGTGATGTAAATTTTCATTTAAACATTCATTCTTGCTTCTGATTTATTCATTTTTCTATATTTTTTTCTCATTTCTTTTGCATGCAAGGCTTTTTGTTTCTTTTATGGACTGCAATGTAAGCAAACCCATCCAACCAACTCCACTTCTGGAACTACTTTATCTACGGATTTAGAATGTGGTAAATTAATTCGAGAGGAGAGAGGGATTCGAAAACAGTCCTCAGTTCATACTGTGTAATCAGTTTAAAAAAAAAAAAAAAGATGTGCCCAGTAGAAAATGTTTTTGCTAATTGGTGTTGTTGATATTTGTATTTGCTAAGCATAAATAGCCACAATTCTCTATTCCTTTAGGATAGCAAAACTCATGTATTCTAGACATTGAAATGAATACACTGGAAAGATACTTGCACTGTATGTTGAAGCAGGGGCATATTAGGGGTATAAAGACTTCTAGAAATGTGTATTTACAGGAATCTTCTCTGTCCCACTCATCATCTTAGTTCTATCTTCATGCATTAAAAATAAGTAACTCTTCCTTCATGAAAAAGGAGATTCAGACTTTCAACAGGGCAAAGCATGGAAACACGATGCTAATTCTATGGACTTCTTTTCATCTTTGTGAACTTTGTTCCCTCCTCTTTTCTTCTCCCTGTCTCATATATTGTGTAGATCTGCGTATTTTCAAACTACCCAAAACCCTTACCTTTTCAACAGTACACACATAACTCCATAACAATGTTAATTTTTAATTGAAACTGATTCCACGATTTAAAATGTATTATTTACACAAAGACTCAAAAGTGTCTTAGCATTTAAAGATTTAAAAACCGTGATCCACAGAAAGAAAACTAAACTTGAAACCTCTGGTGTCACAGAAGAGCACTAGCTATGTTGAACATCACTCATGGAAACAGAACACAGTCAAGAATAATTCCTGGGCAGAAATTCATTAACCTCAAACTCTCAAATAACATTTACTTGTAGAATTTAACAGTCTTCTGTAGGTTCTGAGTCTCTAAGGAATGGTGATATTTTTCAAGCTATATAGTACTTCTTTGAAGATCCCAGCAAAGTCCTAAGCTATGTACTAATTCATTTCTATTTACCACTCACTTTGCATTGATGAACATCTTTCTACGAGATGTTATTTCACTTCCTTCCCACTTACCCTAGATAGAGGGGTTGTTCTTGGAACAATCTTTTCTGAACATCACCATTTTCACAGTTATTTCTTTGGATCCATCATTATTATTAATTCATTTAAAGTATTCTGGGGAAACGGGCAAGAAGGAAAAAATAAAGGAAAGAATGTCCATACACATTAGTTACAGATCTCTGTAGATTCATTTTCCATCTGCATTCAAAGTGCTGTAAATAATTTCCATGCTAACTCAACCAGGTGACATAAAAAACCTCTTGCACATTTAATTTGTTGTGACAGAGAATATCTGATGATTCCTCACTAGTGAATAAGAGAGTTGAAGGTGTGTTTCATCTTTTCTAAATATGGGATCAGTTGGTCTTTATTCTTTTCTTAATGGGATTATCTTTTGACATATCAAGAAATCCCCTAAAGCACTTCCTTGAAGTAGAGATATGCCATCTGTGCAATCATACAGCATTTTACCTTCTCTTTGCTTAGCTTTAAATGGCTCCCAGTTTTGGAAGCCACAGGCTTCTCCAATCAACTGTATATTTCTCCAGTAAAGCATATTCAGGAAAGTTGACTAGTTGATTCTTATCCTGATTGTTTCTCAGCTTTGCTTCCTTCTTTAAAGAAATGTACTCAGAAGAAAATATCATAAATTACACTAACATTGTTTTATTATTATTAAACTAGAAGCAACATACTATTTGTCCCAGGTCAGAGTTCACATTTTCATAATCAATAGAATCAGATGTTGGGATGAATATGACATTATTCTTAGTTTCATATTTCATGGATTCAGTATATAGAAACCACAAATTTCCTAAGTTTACTCTCCCAAAGACAATTTAATAAACCAAAAATGCTACCAAAAGAGTTCAAGTGTGATTGATGAAGTATTGACAATCAAAATTAACAATAACTGACAAAACTTAACTTTCTGCAGAGACTATTACTTAAAAGTGTAATTCAGAGATTTGGATAAAGAAATGATCTCTTTCAAAAGTTAATATTTCTATACTACTTTAGACTGTATACTACCTAATTCTGACATTTATGTATTATTTTATAGTTTTCAAAATGTTTTCACATACATTACATTTGATCCTTTCAACAATTTAAATTCAGCTTTACTAACAGAGAAGTAGATATCCATCATCGACCTGTAGTTATAGATTTTAGAAGCAGAAGAAAATTTTCTAAAACAGCCAAACTTAGATTCAGGTTCTAGCAGAGCCACATGCTGAATGACTGCAGGCAAGTTACCAAACTTCTCAGTCTCAATTTCTTAATATGTAGCAGTGGGACAAAATTTCTGGAACACAAAGTTTTGTAGGGGTGTTTTTCAAAATGTGTTCAATTGGCAAATGTTTCTCAAATAGAATTTTCATAGTTAAATAACCCATAGAGCGTCACTCTAAATGTTCCTTTACTACATGCTATCTCAGTGTGCGTCACAAGTTTTTGCGCATTGAGAATTTTCAACAAAGTAGAAAAGTATTCAGCACTTCTGAAGCCTATTAGATTGCAGATTTTTTTCCCCACAGCATCTTGACAGACCAGTGTTCCACAGATCATCCTCAAGGGAACACAGGTATGATCATGTGAATCTCATCCCATAATAGTGTACAAGACATCTTGCATTGTGCTTGGCACATAGTAGCCACTCAATAAATAATTATGTATTCTTTAGAGTAAATTTCTAAGCCTCAATTTTCTTACTTGTAAAAT